GTGGAGCAGGGGCCAGGGGAGGCCTTCTGCCCAGGAGGCCTGTGCTGAGGACCCTGGCTGTGCCCAAGGGAAACTGAATTCAGAGCTCCTCCTGCATCATAAATCCAGGACAGCTGGCAGCTCTCCAAGGAAGACTGGCGCTAAACTCCAAGGGCATCAGCCGCCAGATTGGCCAACCCCTACAATGCCCTTTGAGAGCTGAGCCCCAGGTGTGTTGAATCGGGATTCCGTTCCAACCTCATGACCACATTCATTTACAAGCCCTGCATTTTGTTAATTTAAAAATGCACTCACCAGGAGGGAAGGAGGAGAGGCTCCATTAAATATAAGACAGCTGAAAGGCTGGAATTCTTCTGACATGCATGTCTTAGGAAGGAGAAGGCCTGACCTTGTTCTTTTTTTTTTTGAGACAGGGTCTCACTCTGTCACCCAGACTGGAGTGCAGTGGTGCAATAATAACTCACTGCAGCCTCTACCTACTGGGCTCAAGTGACGTGACCTCCCACCTCAGCCTCCCCAGTAGCTGGAACTACAGGCACATGCCACCATGCCTGGGTCGCTATGTTATCGGGGCTGGTCTCCAACTTTTGTTCTCCAGCGATCCTCCCACCTCAGCCTCTCAAAGTATTGGAATACAGGTGTGAGCCACCGAGCCTGGCCAGGCCTGACTTCTGAATGCATTCGTTTCTTGATCTTTTACCCCGAGTGCACGTGCAAGTTGCACCCCTGGCCACTGGGTTTTGCAGAGTGTGGCGTTCCAGTGTCCGGGGCCCCACGCCCGTCCGCAGGCTACTGGAATGCTGAGGGCGAGGAGGCTTCGCTCCACGCACACCGGATCGGCCTGCACTTCAGGGGCCAGGTCTACAGCCTTCCCCAGCGCAGACGCCGCCGGCCCGGCCGGTTCCCGAGGGCGGGGCTGCGCGGCCTCACGCCCCGCCCACCGCGGGCAGAGGCGGGGCATGGGTCACGTGACGGCACGCCGACCAGCGAGGCCCCGCCCGGCGGGAGGAGGCCCGGCCGCGACCCGGGCCGCGCGCTGAGGAGCCGCCCGGTCGCCTGCGCGCTCCCTCCGGCGGCGTCCCCAGCCCGCGGCCCCTCTGCTGCCGGCCCCCGGCTCGCCGGCTGCGGGAGTGGCCTCAAGATGGATGAAGACGGCGGCGGCGAGGGTGGTGGCGGTGAGTGTCGGAGGTGTGGTGGGCTCGCCGGCCAAAGTAGTTAATTATTTTTTTCTTCTTTCAGTGCCTGAAGACCTCTCATTAGAAGAGAGAGAAGAACTTCTAGACATTCGTCGAAGAAAAAAGGAACTTATTGATGACATTGAGGTAAAAAAAAAAAAAAAAAACCAAAAATCCAACTCCCCACCTCGAAATTCTTCTTTTTTGACAGAGGCTGAAATATGAAATTGCAGAGGTGATGACAGAGATCGACAATCTAACTTCCGTAGAGGAGAGGTAACAATTTGTGGCTACACCTTTAAGCTATTTGAGTGATTTTTAAATTATTTCACACCAATAGCAAAACGACTCAGAGGAACAAACAGATAGCCATGGGAAGAAAGAAATTCAACATGGATCCCAAAAAGGTAAGAGAATGCTCTCCCTTTTCTGGCCTGCACTAACCAGTGCTTCCATTTTAATGTTCTTCAGGGAATTCAGTTTCTAATAGAAAATGACCTGCTACAGAGTTCCCCAGAAGACGTCGCCCAGTTCCTTTATAAAGGAGAAGGCCTAAATAAGACCGTCATTGGGGACTACCTGGGTGAAAGGTGAGTTAGAGGAGGATGCAAAGCCCTACCTGTTAGGTTTGAAACTTACTTCTTTTTTTCCCAGGGATGAATTTAATATTAAAGTTCTTCAAGCCTTTGTTGAACTCCATGAGTTTGCTGATCTCAACCTTGTACAAGCCTTAAGGTAAGTATGATCATTTGCTGGGTGTAGAGTGGATGGGGAAGGCCAGAGGACCACTGCCTGGGCAGCAGTGGCGGTGAATTGACTCCAGGTAACTTGGTGCCACACGAGTCTCACAGATGCTGGCTCCTTTTCCGGATGATCCAGCTAATGCTGTGTGACACTGAGCAGCCCTAGACAGGAATTGGGGCACACGCTTAAGATAAGGGCCGTGCTTTCCTCACTGTGGCCGCTGATGCTCCTTCCATTCCGTTTCCTTTTATTTGTAATGGTGTATGGCAGTAGTCGAGTGCCTTGTTCCCAAGCTCTGTATGGCGTGGCGTTGGTGCTCCATGGGGTTACTTCCTTCCACACTTGACCCAAAGCACCAAACGCATGGATACCTGAGTGTGCCAGAGAGGATGTAGGTGTCTCGCCATTTTGGTGTCTGGGACACACTCCCTGGATGCCCCCTTGAGCTGCCCTTCCTGCACGTTGTCTTCCTCCTGCTCTGCAAGCAGGAAGTTGTCTCGCTTCCTTCCTTGGTGCCCTGGCTGAGTCGCGTGGGCTCTTCATCTGTTCTGGGCCTTGACCCTGAGCCAGCACTCAGCAGCATCCGGGGGAGAGGAGGCAGGGCTTCTGGTGGGAGTCGCCTCAGCCGGCCCTTGGACTAAGAAAATCAGGCCGCACCTCGTCATCTTCTCAAATCTTCGGCTTCATACCTTGTTCTCGTTTACGTGGACTGTTTGCTCATGGCCTTACCTCAACTGCAGACTGCAATGTTGGCAGCGTTTTTGTGGGACCCTCGTGATGTTGTGCTCACAGCGCAGCCTGGGGCTGAACAGTGCGCTGAGAGTTCGCAACATATAAGAATCCTGCAGCCGCAGTTCAGGCTTATCAGATTGCGTTTCTGGAAGCTGTACATCCAGAGAAGGGTGCAGGCCTGGTGAGTCTGGGAGGGGTGTCTGGTGCGGCCCTTGCGGCTTCCCATGGCTTTGGTGTCTCCACAGGCAGTTCTTATGGAGCTTCAGGCTGCCCGGGGAGGCGCAGAAGATTGATCGCATGATGGAGGCTTTCGCTTCTCGCTACTGCCTGTGCAACCCCGGGGTCTTCCAGTCCACAGGTCAGTGCAGAGCCCACAGCCTGGCCCCTTGCTGGCTGAGCCCAGCACCCCGGACTCGTTGCAGACACGTGCTACGTGCTGTCATTCGCCATCATCATGCTCAACACCAGCCTCCACAACCACAACGTGCGTGACAAGCCCACGGCAGAACGGTTCATCGCCATGAACCGCGGCATCAACGAGGGCGGGGACCTCCCTGAGGAGCTGCTGAGGGTGAGCTCCCCGGCCCGCGGCCGCTGCCGTCTTCTGAACTGGCTGCTGTTTTCCCTCCTTGCAGAATTTGTATGAGAGCATTAAGAACGAGCCATTTAAGATCCCGGAGGACGACGGGAACGACCTGACCCACACCTTCTTCAACCCCGACCGCGAGGGCTGGCTCCTGAAGCTGGGTGAGCCGCCGGCCCAGCGGGACCCGGGCGTGAGCGCAGACTCACGGGGCCCTTCTGCTTCTAGGAGGGCGTGTGAAGACCTGGAAGCGCCGGTGGTTCATCCTGACCGATAACTGCCTCTATTACTTTGAATACACAACAGTAAGTAAGGGCCAGGCCTCCTTGCCGCCTCCAGTGAGCCCCGCCGTGTACTTTCCTCTTGTAGGATAAGGAGCCCAGGGGAATCATCCCGTTGGAAAACCTCAGCATCAGGGAGGTGGAGGACCCCCGGAAACCCGTAAGCTCTTCCTCCTGAACCTTCTCTCCTGCCTGACCGCCTCCCCTCTCTCTTTCTCCACCAGAACTGTTTTGAGCTCTACAATCCCAGCCACAAAGGGCAGGTCATCAAGGCCTGTAAGACTGAGGCCGACGGCCGCGTGGTAGAGGGGAACCATGTGGTGTACCGGATCTCAGCCCCGAGCCCGGAGGAGAAGGAGGAGTGGATGAAATCCATCAAGTGAGTGGGGCCTCGGGGGCGGGGCCAGGCCCACCTAACCTGTGTGTTTTCCTTTTTTCACCAGAGCCAGTATCAGCAGAGATCCCTTCTATGACATGTTGGCAACGAGGAAACGAAGGATTGCCAATAAAAAATAGCTTTCCTGGCTAAAAGACCCAGGTAAAAGACCCAACCCCAGCAGAAAGACACCGCGGGCGGCCCCTCCGCGGAAGGCGTGGCAGGGAGGCAGTCGCCCTGCGGTGCAAGCTGCTGCTCCAGAGCATACCGTGGCCCAGGTGGTATCCCCAAGGCCTCGTGCCGTGGCTGGGGTCCTGGGAGGTGGTCGCCCTGCAGTGCAAGCTGCTGCTCCAGAGCGTACCGTGGCCCAGACTGATCCTCGAGGCCTCCTGCCGTGGCTGGGGTCATGGTCGGCTGCGCATGTCCAGAAGCATTTCCTTCCTGCGACCATCCCGGCGCCCCTAGGGGGAGAAGCCAGGACAGCAGCTTCCGCTGTCTCCACAGCAGACACGGGACGGATTCCACAGACGGGAGCCTCATTCGTACCATGCCAAACGCATTCACTCGGGGCAGTATTAACCGTTCTAGAAAGCCACTGTTTTATAGCAAAACAGGAAAGGAAAAGCTACCAGTTTTTTATTCAGAATTTTTCTCAGATATATAGGATTATAGCTTTTATATGCCTTTTTATATTCTGAAATTATAACAAAAGATACTTTCTAACAGTAGTATTTTTAGAATGGCAGCTATAAAGTTAACTCCTGGACACAAGTATATACTGTGCACTGAAAAAATATCCATCTACACAGCACCCAAGGGGAGGGCTGGGGGCACCGGCACGGGGGCAGCGTGCAGCCCTGCCCTGTCAGGCTGTCAGACAAGCCCCGGGGGGCAGCAGGTGGGCTCGGGACGGGCTGGGGGAGGGACGGCCATGGCACTTGGGGGCTCCAGGGTGACTCCCATGAGGCCTCCCTTCAACCAGGCTTTTTGGCCCCACAAATACTTTAAGCAAATCATTAAAATTATAACAGTTAATGGTTTGGGGGTGTTTAGGCTGTAACTGCTAACTCCTAGGAAACAGCCTTTTCCCTGGACACAGATGGTCCATACGCTGAGCCACGTGAAACTGCTGATGTTTTGTTTAGATGCACACACATGGCAGCGTTTCATACAGGTCAGCAGGTTAGACCGGCTTTTGACCATATTCATCGCTATTTAAAACCTGTGGCAAAATGAACGCTTATTTTACAGACTTTCTAATTTGACCAGATTTCTTAATGAATAGACACAGAATTAACTAAAAACAGTCTCACCCCATGTAGTGCGCCGTGTCCTGAGAGAGGTGCCCTCCCTACGAGGAGGGAAGAACAGGCCCTGGGGTGCAGAGGCCCGGCACGTAGAGAACCCAGATAGACGCCGGTGGTGGAACTGGTCAAACTCCACGCCCGCCTGGGAGGTTGTCAGGTTGCTGTGGATGTAAGGATAGGAGGTGCCCAGTGCTCCGCTCAAGGAAGGCTGGATCTGGGCCCCACCTACAGAGAGGGCTCAGGGCTGGACCGGGGGCATTGTGTGCTTGGGCCGACCCGGGCCGGTGGCAGACGCTGTTCTCTGTCGGGAGATTTGCGTCCCCAGGACCCTGTTACACAGTGGGCTGTTGGGTTGGTGGCTGGCTTTTCCTCTATGGACTTCCTCTTCCTGCCCCACCTGCATAGGCACACACACCTTGAATCTGCACCCTCTGGAGGGCATCTGTACTCCTGTGCAAAATGCCCAGTCCAGAGACAAAACCTCAGACTTTGTGCACCTAGGTTTCCTTCTCAGCAGCGGAGACTGTTCTTTGAGTTGCCTTGAAGTGGAGGCCGAGCGGCTGCGGGCCCTTCGCCTCCCTGCGGCTGACCTTGATGTAGCTTTAAGTCACACTAGACTGCAGAGGGGTCCGAGGCCAGAAACCCCTGTCCTGCATCAGACTTTCATTCCCACGTTCTTAGGCTTTGTTACTGATACCTCAAATCGGAAGTTTTAGTTCTGAGAAAGGCAAGTCAGCGTTCTTGAAATGCCTGACTGGTAGATATGCAACTCTGGCCTCCAGTCTTCCATGAAAATAAATGCTGCCTGGACCCCCACCCAGACCACACACTGACGGCCGGCTCCGGCGGTGCCCACCCCTCAGGCTGGCCCGGCACCCAAGACTGGCCACAGCCAGCTCTGTCAGCATGTTGTGCTCGGACAAGCTGTTTCCTTCTTCTGACCAACCCAGGTGTGACCTGGGGATGCAGAGCTTTCTGTTTTGGGTGTTGGGAGAAGCAGCAGGAAGGAGTCGCCAGATGATCAAGCTCCCCCTTTGCTGTCATCTGTGAATGAGCTTCGCCAGGTGGTGGGCACCTGGGAGCCATGCAGAGGCTGTGGTGCTGAGTTAGACTCCAGGTACTTTGTGGTCAAAGGAAATCGCCTAGCTCCAGGCTGTGTTAGGACAGTATTAGCATGAAGGCTGTGCGACCATCATGCCTGCTGATCCTTGAGGCAGGCCTGGTCCAGAAAACTCTGGGTCAGTGACTGCGCAGGGCCAGCCGCTACCAGGACGGCCCTGAAACAGGACACATCTGTTTTTTGTCCCTCACCCTGGGCAGGCCGCGTCACAATCACAGTCCTCCTCCTCCCCACCCTGACGTCTGAGCGCAGGGCTTGAATTGTTAGTCCCAACTCTGGCCAAAGATACTTTTTTCCAGAGACAGAGGCCAGGAGGCAGTGAGGGGAGCCCCGCGGGGAGGCGGCGGCGACTGCCACAGCCCTTCCAGCCTGTCTTGCTGGCCGCCCTGGTTCATATTTGAGTTTAATTGTACTGACCCTGGACCCAGATAAGCAGCAACTTTGTGTCTTTGGGGTCACAGAACATTTTGGGGCAGTTTAATGTGGTACCAAACTGAAAATAGGAGCTATTTATAGATGGAGCAGCACTTAGTGCTTCATAGAAAGCAATGCCTATTTTTAAAGTTACAAACGCAGATATCTACATAGATATGCTTTGCTGAGAAGTTAGGTCTGTGGTAGACCAGAAACCACAAATTGACTTTTTTTCTTAGAAAATATTTCTATTTGCGGTAAATATAGTAATATGTAAATAATGTACATCTGTTGATTTCTGGAGTGTCTGTTATTCAATGATGTATATACTCCCACAGCTCGCATGAAGGAACAGCCTCTATTGATACTTGGTTGTAAAGTGAAGTAAGATTGGAGGGTGGATGGCTGTCAGAGCTCTTGCAGATACTGTGTTCACTAAATAAAAATCACATGTATTGTTAAAACAAGCCTAAGACTTGGTTCTTTAAAACAGATA